CAGTATTGCATACACGCGCAAGCATCACTGAACTAGATGCACCCTTCAAGAGATTGGGTTACATATTGATATATATGAATGAGAACCCTGAAATAAACTGATTTCAGAGGAATAACAGAAAACATATACATTTCTATACCTATAAGGACACTGAAAACTTCCAATCCTGAATCAAACAGTTAATGAAATCCCAAAATGCAACACTAATGCAAATGAGAAGACGCTGTCATAGAATGTTGAAATACATACTCTTCTAAAGATAAAAGGTCTGCTCTTCCACCCTCTTCATTTTCCTACAAATTAGGAAAATTTAATCAGTTCTGAAAAAGGAAATGTACATGCTAAAATGGTGAATTACTGCTAGAGTTCTGATGTTTAAAACCACAGGCTTGCGATCAAAATAACCTCTTTAATTTTAGATTATCATGCAGATTAATTTCTTCAGTTTCTCAGGCACTATTCTGTTTTTTTTAAAAAAAGGGTGGGGTTTCAAAAGAAAACTAATACTCATTTTTTCCCCGATTAAATTGCTCAACCATTAAAAAGGAGAACAAATTGGAAAGTCCTACAGTACTCTCTCCCCTCCGTCCCCCCCCTCCCCATTTTTTTTCTTGAAAGGGAACAAGCAGTACTTTTGCTAAGGGATCTTTAAGCCGAAACTCAGCTAGGCGCCCCAGAGCTTCCTCAGGATAGCAAAGCTGGATTTTTGAGCAGCACCACCTGCTGGTCCTACACACGTTTTACTTCCTCCACCCCAAATCTCTTTCTGTTGGAACTGCACTCTTTCAGAGCCTCTGGGCCCTAATACAAAGCAAGCACACTCTAAAGAAGCCAGAAGAATGCAAGCAGCGAAGTCGCCGCTCCCCACAGGCAAGAGAGTACCGGCAGACAGCGGCGCGAGACAGGGGCAGAACGATGAGGCGCCGGAGTTAGCTCGCCGGTGCGGGTGCGGGTGCGCGGCGCGTCGCGGCCCCTCCTCCGCGACGCGCCGGGTGGTCACGTGACGGCCGCGCGCGTTCCCGGCAGCTGCGGGCTCCGAGGCCAGAGAGAAAAGACTGCGAGGTGGCCGCAGCTGTGGCCGGAGAGGTGGGAGTCGGAGCGAGGCCCTCTCGGGGGAGTTGATCTTAATTACTCTTTTTTTCTTTTGCAGCACAAAGAATGAACCAGCAGTGGAAGAGAAAATACTGTAAGCTGGCTGACTGCTGGTGAAGAAAATGCTTTATTTTTGTGGCAGGCATCTGTGGGATCTGTAATAGAAATGTAAGTGTAGCATCATGGTTTTTTTCAGTGCTAATTTATTTACATTAAGTTATCGTTAATGTAGATTTCCAAGTCTCCTCAAAAGGAAAAGTCTCTATAAGAAAAACTGAAGACACAGGAGTTTGCTCAAAGAATGCTGAAATAGATCTCCAGGTCCTCTGGGTTCTACCTTCTTTTTACATAATTTACACCCCTTCCTGGCTATTTTACCTCACAGATATTGGAGTAATTCAAGATTCTGTGGTTGGCCCTTTTGACTGCTCTCTCTACAGGTTTAATTTGGGCATTTACTCATTTTCATGGCTCCAAGGACCATGTATGTGTTGGTGAGTCACCAGACTTTTTTCAGCTCAGATTTATTCTTGGAGTATCAAACTAGTAAATTCAGCTGTCATCTACCTATCTCCACCTGGAGACCTTAATAAAGTCATTATGTCTGAGACAGAACTCTCCTCAAATTCTGAATTTTGGTGAATGTGTCACCATCCATCAGTAATCAAATGCTTTCATTTCTTTTTCCTTAGCATTCTTCTATTCTATTGTTGGAAACTTACATCAGCAACCTCCCTCTAATTATCTTATACTTGCATTACTACCTGGATATTCTAGTTTCCCTTTCGCCATACCTCCTCCTGCATTACCAAACTTTCCTCCAACCTGCTGTTCAAATGGTCTGGAAGCTACTAAACTGGCTGTTATTTCCTGACGTAAAACCTTTCAGTGAACTCCTCTTGTCTCATTAGTGGTTCATATGTGGACCAGCTTCATAGAAATCCTTAAGCCCCTTGAAATTATATGTAGGATTGTTCCCTTTTTGTGTGTCTGTAATTGGATTCTAAATTCAGACTTTAAAAATCTGATTTTTAATATTTGGAGTTTTTATTGCAAGCTAAAAATTTCTTGAATACTACACATACTAAAGATCTTTTTTGCTTATAATAATTTTGCCTTTCATTTGACTAGTTGTCCAAGAAGTTTCAAGGAAATCTGAGTTCTTGGAGATTTCCACTAACTCTGCCCATACCCCTCTATATTTTGTCTTCTTGAGAAGAAGACTTAGTATTAATAGACTCTTATTAGTCTGGCAGAAATATTTCACATGGTTTATCTATTGGAAGAAGGGGATTTATACTTAAAAGTTGGAATATCACATGAAGAATTCAGTAAAAACGTCTTTGAAAGTAAATGATGTATTATACTTATTAATAGAATTGGACTAACGTCACTCCAAATTTCTGTGTATTAAATTCTTAGTTTAGTAAACTGGAAATAAATTCCCTTTTTCAAAATTAGAATTTTCTGAGACATTTATGAGATAGGGAATACCTCTTTTGATTAGCATTAATACTTGCTCTACACAAAGGGAGGGGAAAAGCTTTCTTATTTACATATTGGTATGATCATCTGCATACATTTAGTCTCCCACCTATTTTAAGATCATTGGAACTGCAAAACAGAGACTGTGTAGGGTAGATTAAAATGGTTTTTTAAAAAGCCTTGAAGTATGTCTTATAGGTAGACTAGCAGTTTGGGGTTACTTTGTGTCTATCTTGTTACACATTTTATCTCTATCTTACTTATTGCATGTGCCTCATTCAGAATTAAATAAGAAATATCACTAAGTTTTTCTGCCCATTTGTTAGTTGGTGATAGACTAACAGTATACTTGATGGGCTAAACAGAATCAGAATTTATAAATTGCTATGGCAAATTGATAGTTAAGAGTGCTTCAGATGAAATAATGACCATTTAGCTGTCTGGTGTCCATTGTTTGCAGATTAACTTTGTCCAACTTCACTTCATTCTGATGATGGAACCAAAATACCTGCACAAACAGGATTGTTTTGCCTTTCCAATTATGTTATTATAATTCATGCCTTCTCCTGGGATGATTGTAATTGCTTTCTTAGTTTTGAAATTATGTGTTTTGGTTTATTCATAAATGCAAGAGTAAGAGTCATGCAAAATATTAATCATATTAAGTAGGGTGGAGGATAATGTTTTTAGGTTGGAAACTTTTTTTTCTGTAGATAAACGAGCTGTATGTGATGGAAAACTGACTTCTTGGGCCCATTTTACTTAAAGCAAATACAATAGGTTTGGAATTATGTATTTAAAAGCATGGCATTGGTCCACGTGACATGTTGGGTGTCTTGTTTTCATTTTACCAGACTCTGTTTTTATTTATGTTTTCAGTTTATGATCCTGTCCTTTGTTCATAAGGTACTTAGATGGTTTAAGATGTAGACTTCTTATATGAAGATGTTGCTGTTGTTTTTCCAAAGTAATGGTGGTCATCAGCCCATTTTTCTATTTAGTCTCATGAATAGAATCATGAGTAGAATCTTTCTTAAATTATTACTTGTAAATGGATCACTTTCTTGTTTTCTTTTTCTTAATTGGAGCTTTAAATAAATATGGAACTTGGAACAAAAAGATTTTCAGGAATTTTATGGAAACTAACTTTTTTGACCTAAATCGAAAGGGATGAAAGTTTCTGAAAACCTAACAAAATGTGTGCACAGCCAATTCTTTTAGGGGAGGAAATAGGCAGGGAATGTGTAATTGGCTATTTTAAAAACATATGCCTTCTTTTGTAACTTATTGTTGTTTCAAGTTACAAGATCTTTGAAGGCAAGTGTTTATCTCAAAATATTTGAAAGCTTTTATAGTGCTTAACATACTAAGACGTCCTATTAGGGTTTACTTAGAACAAGCTTATCCAACTTGTGGGCCACATGTGGCCCAGGATGGCTTTGAAAGCGGCCTAACACAAATTCATAAGCTTTCTTAAAACATTATGTGATTTTTTTTTTTAGCTTATCAGCTATCATTAGTGTTAATGCATTTTATGTGTGGCCCAAGACAATTCTTTTTCTTCCAGTGTGGCCCAGGGAAACCAAAAGATTAGACACCCCTGACTTAGAACTTTCCATAGGTTAGGAGAAAGTTGTACTTTCTTGATGTCTATAACCTAGAATTTCTGGTAAAGGAATTGATTGGAAATGTTATTAAAAGTTGAAAATAATTTGGAAATTAAACATTTTAGTGATCAGTTCTTCCATTGAGACTGTGTTGGTTCCTTTACTAGATATGTGCCATCTTTTTAAAAACTTACTGTGTTGCTTCCTTTACTAGAAAATTGCCATCTTTTTGAGCCTTGTCTATTGAGGAACCAAGAACACAGAAAAGGCAGTAAAAAGAAAAAAAAGGATTGTTTGAAGATTGAATGTGCTGTGATGATAGCCTAGGATTATTGTTTTTCAATTTTTGATGAGCGTAAGCATTCTTGTTGACTATATCTTTTGTAATTTGACAAATCTTTTTTCTTCTTCCTCTTCAGGGGATCTTCAATATTCATGTTATTTTCTCCTTTGGTCTTATATGATTGTTACCTTTATGAAGCTTTAGTGATTACAAAGCACTTTTTTTGTCCATTTTTACCTGAGCTTTGTAAACTCTGATTTGCAGGTAAGGAAATTTAGACTAATGGTTTAACTGAGATGACTTTAATATTATATGTATTTTTTCTTAGGATGGCTGGCTGTGGTGAAATTGATCATTCAATAAACATGCTTCCTACAAACAGGAAAGCGAACGAGTCCTGTTCTAATACTGCACCTTCTTTAACCGTCCCTGAATGTGCCATTTGTCTGCAAACATGTGTTCATCCAGTCAGTCTGCCCTGTAAGCACGTTTTCTGCTATCTATGTGTAAAAGGAGCTTCATGGCTTGGAAAGCGGTGTGCTCTTTGTCGACAAGAAATTCCCGAGGATTTCCTTGACAAGCCAACCTTGTTGTCACCAGAAGAACTCAAGGCAGCAAGTAGAGGAAATGGTGAATATGCATGGTATTATGAAGGAAGAAATGGGTGGTGGCAGTACGATGAGCGCACTAGTAGAGAGCTGGAAGATGCTTTTTCCAAAGGTAAAAAGAACACTGAAATGTTAATTGCTGGCTTTCTGTATGTCGCTGATCTTGAAAACATGGTTCAATATAGGAGAAATGAACATGGACGTCGCAGGAAGATTAAGCGAGATATAATAGATATACCAAAGAAGGGAGTAGCTGGACTTAGGCTAGACTGTGATGCTAATACCGTAAACCTAGCAAGAGAGAGCTCTGCTGACGGAGCGGACAGTGTATCAGCACAGAGTGGAGCTTCTGTTCAGCCCCTAGTGTCTTCTGTAAGGCCCCTAACATCAGTAGATGGTCAGTTAACAAGCCCTGCAACACCATCCCCTGATGCAAGCACTTCTCTGGAAGACTCTTTTGCTCATTTACAACTCAGTGGAGACAACACAGCTGAAAGGAGTCATAGGGGAGAAGGAGAAGAAGATCATGAATCACCATCTTCAGGCAGGGTACCAGCACCAGACACCTCCATTGAAGAAACTGAATCAGATGCCAGTAGTGATAGTGAGGATGTATCTGCAGTTGTTGCACAGCACTCCTTGACCCAACAGAGACTTTTGGTTTCTAATGCAAACCAGACAGTACCCGATCGATCAGATCGATCGGGAACTGATCGATCAGTAGCAGGGGGTGGAACAGTGAGTGTCAGTGTCAGATCTAGAAGGCCTGATGGACAGTGCACAGTAACTGAAGTTTAAATAAAAATGTCTTCAGCTCCATGCTCAAGGTTGAAAGGGTTACCTGTAAATTTCTGCCCACATAACATTATACTCATCCCTAGTAGTGCATTTTGGGAGTTGGGGTGGGAAGGGGTATGGGAAGGATAGACTCATAATTAAAATGTCTAACATGTCTCTGTTGAGAAATTTATTTAATGTAAGGAACTTGGGTGTTAATAGTTGAGAGCTGTTTAGTAATAACCCAGTTTTCTTGAGGTCTGTTTACTTTATACTTTTTAAAAACTTCTGTAGTTCTTTTGGCCAGTGTGTTTGTATTATCTGTGCATTAATGGTCCTCATCTGACTCCTGCATTGTGTCTTATTTTTCTGCATGGATTGGCATAAGACCATTACTAAAATTTGGCACCTGTGAGATGTTTGATATTATGAACAGGAAACATAATTTAATGTATGAATAGATGTGAATTTGGGATTTCAAAATAGATGAATAACAACTATTTTATAGTAAAGTTATTGAAATGGAAATGAAAACAGCCAGTAACTTATGTTTCAGAATGTTTGTAACACACTTCATGGTGTTCCCATAGGCTTTGCTGTCTAGTCTTATAGTTTGAGGTTTTTTTGGTCTGCATTTTTCTTTTTGATTACAAAATTTATAATTTAATAAATACTAGAGTTTATCAAAAACAGTTTGTCTCTTGTTTGAGGGTGGAAAGGGTGTGGAAACATTTTGACATTTGTGACCAAAGGTCACTTAAAAAGTGGTGGTTTTAATTGGTTGTTTTCAGCTTAATCACCTGCTCAGAAAAGTTTGATTTTTTTCTTAGAGATTATTTAAACAGAATCTATAGGCAGTGTGTATATAATAAACATGTATGGAAATAAAACTAAAGCCTGTGAGACTTAAAATTCCTCAAAT